AAATACAATTCAGGCCTGGCGCGGTGGCTCACGCCTATAATCCCAGCATTATGGAAGGCCGAGACGGGCGGATCACCTGAGGTCAGGAATTCGAGGCCAGCCTGGGCAACATGGTGAAACCCTGGGTGTGGTACAGCGTGCCTGTAATCCCAGCTACTCAGGAGAATCGCTTGAACCCAGGAGGCGGAAGTTGCAGTGAGCCGAGACCGTGCGGCTGCACTCCAGCTTGAGGGGACAGAGTGAGACTCCGTCTCAAAAAAAAAGAAAAAAAAAAAAACAAACCGAAACCAACCAAACAAAAAACAATTCAATAGGAGCACCTGGTCTTTTAACATGAAATCGTAAATATCTGGCTCAAACGTAACAAAGTAACACAAAATTTTAGTTTGAACTTCTGAAAATCGAAAATGGAAAAACTGCAATTTTCCTTATCATGCCCAGGTTAAGAGCATCAGGGTTAAGGGCACCAAGCGGGACACCCATGAACGGAGGCTTTGGTCCGTTTGGTTAGCTTTAGACAAGCGACTGCATTCATCCTCCTTCTCTCCTTAAAGATGGTGAACACTTCTTCATGTCATTGGAGTTGGAAATGGCTACAAAGCCTGATGGGAAATCCTTTATTCCACGGTCATTCGGCAGTTTCCCACGGCGGGGGAACAGTTTTAACTCGCCCGTGGGGAGGGTGGAGCCGGAGGTCAGTCCTACAAATGAGGTTTTGAGGGCAGAGAGCGGAGAAGACTCAGGAACGCGGCTCCCAGGATTCGCAAACCCAGTTCCCGGACACTGGCAGCGCGGCCCGCAGCCTCCACCGGCTGTGAAGCTGACCAACAGCGACAGGCGGGGCCGGGATCACGTGACCGACGTCTGGTCAGCCGGGCGTGCGCGGGAGCACGCAGAACTGTTCGGCCCCGGGCCGCGCGCCTTGCGTGCGCGCGCATGCCGGGGGCGGGGCATGTGGGCCAAGCCTCCGGCGCGCGCTGCGGGCGGGGGCGGGACGGAGCGGGGTGGAGGGCGGGGGCGGGGCCTAGTCCTGAGAGGCTGGGCCGGCGGCGGCTGCGGCGGGAGACCGGTGACCCGCGGCTGGGCGCCTCGGCCATGACTGCGGAGCTGCAGCAGGACGACGCGGCCGGCGCGGCAGACGGCCACGGCTCGGTGGGCTCCGCGGCGGCGAGCGGGAGCTGGGGAGCCTCCCCAATTATTGCCTTCATCGCTCTAGATTTTTAAGGAGGGGGAGGAGCTGCGTGATGAATAGAAAGTCTACTGATGATGATCTCCTGTTCCCAATGTCTAAGAAGATTGAAATCAATATAAGGACTTCTGATCTAAGAATCTGGTGAGAGTGAAAGAACCCTGGTTTGAGAGAAAAGCTAATGTCTGTATGAAGAAACTTGGGAAGAGGGCAATTTGAGCATGTCTTCTAGTGTTACTTCGGAATGTTATAACTTAACACCACCTCCTCACCCCTCAAGTACTGCACTTTTTCAAGAGAAAACGGGAAATCTGTGCCAGTTGTTCAAATACGAGTTTGGAGATGAGAAACTATATTTGTCGTACAAAGCTGGCAGACAGATACCCTCAGGTGAGAATCCTTTTATACCTTTTTACTCTTTTATGTTTGTGGTTTTTTTGTTTTGCAAATATAGAGCTGCCAAATGCTGTTAAATCAACTGAGAGAAATCACAGGCATTCAGGACCCTTCCTTTCTCCATGAAGCTCTGAAGGTTGGTTTCCAGATCTCTGTTAGTCAGGAGGCTTTGAAATTTCTATTGTCTTTTTCTCCCATAGGCCAGTAATGGTGACATTACTCAGGCAGTCAGCCTTCTCACTGATGAGAGAGTTAAGGAGCCCAGTCAAGACACTGTTGCTACAGAACCATCTGAAGTAGAGGGGAGTGCTGCCAACAAGGAAGTATTAGCAAGTAGGTACCATATATCCTGTCTTGGTCCTTTGATAGACTAATTAAATTTCTGTTTATCTTACAGAAGTTATAGACCTTACTCATGATAACAAAGATGATCTTCAGGCTGCCATTGCTTTGAGTCTACTGGAGTCTCCCAAAATTCAAGCTGATGGAAGAGATCTTAACAGGTTATTGATTTAACTTATAATTCTTGCCCCCCTTTTTTGCTGTGTGGCACGCTGCACAATATAGGATGCATGAAGCAACCTCTGCAGAAACTAAACGCTCAAAGAGAAAACGCTGTGAAGTCTGGGGAGAAAACCCCAATCCCAATGACTGGAGGAGAGTTGATGGTTGGCCAGTTGGGCTGAAAAATGTTGGCAATACATGTTGGTTTAGTGCTGTTATTCAGGTATGATATTTTTAAGAGATAACTGTGTCTTTAGGCTATGAATCCCTTTCTTTCTTTATTTCAGTCTCTCTTTCAATTGCCTGAATTTCGAAGACTTGTTCTCAGTTATAGTCTGCCACAAAATGTACTTGAAAATTGTCGAAGTCATACAGTAAGTTGGTGTCAAGGAATTTCTTCACTGTTTTGTAAGAGTACATGTACTGTGTTTTCTACAGGAAAAGAGAAATATCATGTTTATGCAAGAGCTTCAGTATTTGTTTGCTCTAATGATGGGATCAAATAGAAAATTTGTAGACCCGTCTGCAGCCCTGGATCTATTAAAGGGAGCATTCCGATCATCTGAGGAACAGCAGGTACAAAAGAAGCCTTGTTCTTGAGTTTGAAGTAACTTTTATGCAATTTGTGCCTCTCTTATAGCAAGATGTGAGTGAATTCACACACAAGCTCCTGGATTGGCTAGAGGACGCATTCCAGCTAGCTGTTAATGTTAAGTGAGTGTTGAGGGTTTGTTTGTACATCCTTCAATCCAGAATTGTCTCCTTTTCCTAAAAGCAGCAGTCCCAGGAACAAATCTGAAAATCCAATGGTGCAGCTGTTCTATGGTACTTTCCTGACTGAAGGGGTTCGTGAAGGTAAATTCTCTGCTCTGAATTTTAATTCTAGAGTCTTTTTTAAAAAGTCTCTCTCTTTGCCTAGGAAAACCCTTTTGTAACAATGAGACCTTCGGCCAGTATCCTCTTCAGGTAAACGGTTATCGCAACTTAGACGAGTGTTTGGAAGGGGCCATGGTGGAGGGTGATGTTGAGCTTCTTCCCTCCGATCACTCGGTGAAGTATGGACAAGAGGTACGTTGGAGATCTTTATTTGCTGTGCCAGTAGTATGATCAAGTTTCTCTCTTTCTGTTGAAGCCTACCTGTACCTGAGTAGGGAGAACCCACTGCCTCCATATTTTCGGAGGGTAAAAGTACAGTGATTAACTCCTATGGTATGCCATTTAGAATATTTTCCCTATTATAGTCTTTCTCTCACATTTCTACTCTTGACACTAGCGTTGGTTTACAAAGCTACCTCCAGTGTTGACCTTTGAACTCTCAAGATTTGAGTTTAATCAGTCCCTTGGGCAGCCAGAGAAAATTCACAATAAGCTGGAATTTCCTCAGATTATTTATATGGACAGGTGAGTTCTTGGCTGATTTTTTTTTTTCCTGATATAAATTGTGTTTGTGGGATTATTTACTTAGGTACATGTACAGGAGCAAGGAGCTTATTCGAAATAAGAGAGAGTGTATTCGAAAGTTGAAGGAGGAAATAAAAATTCTGCAGCAAAAATTGGAAAGGTGAGTTTTGGACACCTTCATGCTTAGAAATGGGCAGTAGAGTACCACTGTCTTTGTCGCTTAGGTATGTGAAATATGGCTCAGGCCCAGCTCGGTTCCCGCTCCCGGACATGCTGAAATATGTTATTGAATTTGCTAGTACAAAACCTGCCTCAGAAAGCTGTCCACCTGAAAGTGACACACATATGACATTACCACTTTCTTCAGTGCACTGCTCGGTTTCTGACCAGACATCCAAGGAAAGGTAATGAAAACATTTTTTTTTTAATGGTATGTTATCATATGAGCATGATTTTTGTCTTCCTCAGTACAAGTACAGAAAGCTCTTCTCAGGATGTTGAAAGTACCTTTTCTTCTCCTGAAGATTCTTTACCCAAGTCTAAACCACTGACATCTTCTCGGTCTTCCATGGAAATGCCTTCACAGCCAGCTCCACGAACAGTCACAGATGAGGAGATAAATTTTGTTAAGACCTGTCTTCAGAGATGGAGGAGTGAGATTGAACAAGATATACAAGGTTGGCTCTTTTAAAATTTGTCAGTTACTCTTAGTGAAGCTTTTGTTTTTCTTTTTCCAAACAGATTTAAAGACTTGTATTGCAAGTACTACTCAGACTATTGAACAGATGTACTGCGATCCTCTCCTTCGTCAGGTAGAATGAAAATTGATGGGAAAGTAGTCAAGCCTGACTGGGGAATGTACATTCTGACTTACAGGTGCCTTATCGCTTGCATGCAGTTCTTGTTCATGAAGGACAAGCAAATGCTGGACACTATTGGGCCTATATCTATAATCAACCCCGACAGAGCTGGCTCAAGTACAATGACATCTCTGTTACTGAATCTTCCTGGGAAGAAGTTGAAAGAGATTCCTATGGAGGCCTGAGAAATGTTAGTGCTTACTGTCTGATGTACATTAATGACAAACTACCCTACTTCAATGCAGGTAAAAGTATCTTGGCAGAATCTATAGATTGGGACCTTTTAACTCTATCTTTGCTTTTCCTCAGAGGCAGCCCCAACTGAATCAGATCAAATGTCAGAAGTGGAAGCCCTATCTGTGGAACTCAAGCATTACATTCAGGAGGATAACTGGCGGTTTGAGCAGGAAGTAGAGGAGTGGGAAGAAGAGCAGTCTTGCAAAATCCCTCAAATGGAGTCCTCCACCAACTCCTCATCACAGGACTACTCTACATCACAAGGTATCTGAGAAGGCATTTATGCCAGTGATCCAGATGCTAAGACCTTTGTTCAATTCTTTATCAGAGCCTTCAGTAGCCTCTTCTCATGGGGTTCGCTGCTTGTCGTCTGAGCATGCTGTGATTGTAAAGGAGCAAACTGCCCAGGCTATTGCAAACACAGCCCGTGCCTATGAGAAGAGCGGTGTAGAAGCGGCACTGAGTGAGGTGAGAATGACTGGGAAGCCCAAGTTCAGGAGTTCTCTCTGTGTTTTGTGCCCCCTTGTGGTAGGTGATGCTGAGCCCTGCCATGCAAGGGGTCATCCTGGCCATAGCTAAAGCCCGTCAGACCTTTGACCGAGATGGGTCTGAAGCAGGGCTGATTAAGGTATCTCTGTTTTTAAAATTCTAATTCTTACATATTTTCTAACCATTGATTCTGCCCTTAATAGGCATTCCATGAAGAATACTCCAGGCTCTATCAGCTTGCCAAAGAGACCCCCACCTCTCACAGTGATCCTCGACTTCAGCATGTCCTTGTCTACTTTTTCCAAAATGAAGCACCCAAAAGGGTAGTAGAACGAACCCTTCTGGAACAGTTTGCAGATAAAAATCTTAGCTATGATGAAAGGTGAGAAGAGAATATTCAGGTGAATCCCTTGGTTTCATTGCTTTCTGAACTTTGTCCCACACAGATCAATCAGCATTATGAAGGTGGCTCAAGCGAAACTGAAGGAAATTGGTCCAGATGACATGAATATGGAAGAGTACAAGGTAAAGTGTTTTCTTTAAGTCTATAGAGCAAACATGATTATTAATAATCGTCATTCTTTTTCAGAAGTGGCATGAAGATTATAGTTTGTTCCGAAAAGTGTCTGTGTATCTCCTAACAGGCCTAGAACTCTATCAAAAAGGAAAGTATGTTGGCCTTTTATTTTACCAAGATTATTCTCAGCTGTTGTTTATCTCCCATTTTTCTAAGGTACCAAGAGGCACTTTCCTACCTGGTATATGCCTACCAGAGCAATGCTGCCCTGCTGATGAAGGGGCCCCGCCGGGGGGTCAAAGAATCCGTGATTGCTTTATACCGAAGAAAATGCCTTCTGGTTTGTACTGTTTGTAAAGCCTTAAGGTTTTTCTTCCCCACCTAATTCTACCTTTTATCTGTAGGAGCTGAATGCCAAAGCAGCTTCTCTTTTTGAAACAAATGATGATCACTCCGTAACTGAGGGCATTAATGTGATGAATGAACTGATCATCCCCTGCATTCACCTTATCATTAATAATGACATTTCCAAGGATGATCTGGATGCCATTGAGGTCATGAGAAACCATTGGTGCTCTTACCTTGGGCAAGATATTGCAGGTATATGCTCTTGGTAATAATATTCTGAGGTTTGTATATGTAACCATCTGTTTTCCCTCCACAGAAAATCTGCAGCTGTGCCTAGGGGAGTTTCTACCCAGACTTCTAGATCCTTCTGCAGAAATCATCGTCTTGAAAGAGCCTCCAACTATTCGACCCAATTCTCCCTATGACCTATGTAGCCGATTTGCAGCTGTCATGGAGTCAATTCAGGGAGTTTCAACTGTGACAGTGAAATAAGCTCCCACATGTTCAAGGCCCATTCTGGTTCCTGGCTGCCTGCCTCTTGCACAGAAGTTCGTTGTCATAGTGCTCACCTTGGGAAAAGGATTAGGTGGGCACATAAGATTCCGATCAGACCCCAACCATGCTGCATGTGTAAAGAAGGATTGAAAATAAAATTGCACTTTTTAGGTACAAAATCATAAAAGCTGTTTCACTAGAAAAGGCAGAAAGCAGTGTATTAAGGTGTTGAATTACGCCAGAAGACCTGAAATGCCTTGTACCTACAACAATGCTTAGGCTTTTCTAAGCCTCTTGCCACTTTTAAAATTATCCTTCAGGCATAAATATTTTTGACAGCAGAATAGAAGAATGATTCATGAGAACCTGAACCAGATGAACAGCTACTAGTTATTTTATCAAATACAGATGACATTTAAAAATTCTTAACTACAAGAGATTAGAAATATAAACCTTGCCTGGCTCTTGCCAGGAGATAACAAAATGGGTTGCTGATGAACTGCACCCTTTTACATGTGGGTAGAATATAAGCTCACATGGCAGTGAGATGTTGAAAAGTCAAAAGAGACCTGTCTCTCTCCTTTCTTTTCTATCTTTAAACCAGAAAACCTCATACTCAGTCCTCAGTGAAAGAAAGTAAAGTATTAAGGACTTTAGACAGAAGAGCATTGTGTAACTTGACTGAAGATCATCCATTAATAGTTATTAGGCATTTAGGTAAAATTTTCTAATACCTAAAAATTGTCAAAAACAGTCAATAGGGCTACTGCTGGCCCAAAGACCATTTAGGTCCACCTCCTCTTTTTTGCTCTTTTTTTTTTTCTGTGACAGTTTCACTGTGTCGCCCAGGCTGGCGTTCAGTGGTGCAATCTCAGCTCACTGCAAACTCTGTCTCCTGGGCTCAAGTGATTCTCGTGCCTCAGCCTCCCGAATAGCTGGAATTACGGGCATGCACCACCACACCTGGCTAATTTTTGTATTTTTAATAGAGATGGGGTTTCACCATATTGGCCAGGCTGATCTCTAACTCCTGGCCTCAAGTGATCTATCTGCCTCCCTCAGCCTCCCAAAGTCTGGGATTGCAGACAAGTCATCGTACCCGGCCTTCTTTTTTGCCCTTAAAAGTAAGGGATGTGGGTTTGTACAAAAAAAAAAAAAAAAAAAAAAAAACCAGCATACATATGCAAAACTATATATATATGTATATGTAGAGAAAAATACTTCCCATTGATCATTTTTAAAAGGCTTCTGATTGGATATTGTGTTTTAACCAAATTTTAAAGATTAATGGAATCATGAAAGGGAAAAAAATTGATACAACTATGCAGATTTTATAAATGTGCAATAAAAGTATTTGTTTTACCTTTGGTGTGCAGTATGGTCTTTATTTAAAT